CATCTTCGACACTTGAAAACATTTTCCAGGAGTGATCTTGGTGTGGTTTACTCAGTCTAAGGCCATTCATTCCTTAAGGCTGGCCAAGCATTTGTTTTGCAGATTTTTCTTCTTAGAAAAATTTAGGCCGTGTTAGGTATAATAATTCCAACTAATTTTTTTTGTTGTTTTTTTGAGACAGACTCTCGCCCTGTTGTCCAGGCTGGAGTGCAATGGCGCGATCTTGGCTCACTGCAACCTCCGCCTCCCAGGTTCAAGCGATTCTCCTGCCTCAGCCTCCGGAGCAGCTGGGATTACAGGCACCCGCCACCACGCCCGGCTAATTTTTGTATTTTCAGTAGAGAAGGGGTTTCACCATGTTGGCCAGGCTGGTCTGGAACTCCTGACCTTGTGATCCACCCTCAGCCTCCCAAAGTGCTGGGATTACAGGCGTGAGCCACCGCGCCCGGCCAATTCCAACTAATTTTTTTTTTTTTTTTTATTATATGGGGAAGGTTACTCAGTCATTCAACAAACATTTGGGCACTTCCACAGGTACACCAAATACTGTGCTAAGCACCTGCTGCTCATCAATAGTGATTAAGACAGACTCAAGCCCTATCCTAGAAGATTTGATAGTCCAGTAGGGGAGGCAGACAACAAATACATAAATATAAAAATATAAACACTTTGCTTTAAGGGTTAGGAATGAAACCAACAGATTGTTGAGACAGAGGATACAGTACCGGTAGGGGACATAGTCAGGGTGATCAGGAACAACTTCCCTCGCAAGGTGACATTCGAGCGAAGACTTACAGGAGGAGAAAGGCGCCAGGCCTCGGAAATGGGGTCACGTTCATGTAAGTCAGTTAAAAATAAACCCCAATCTCTCCAGCAGCAAGGTTGGACGTATGGGGCCAAGAAGCCTCGCTGCCAGCACTAAAGATGGCGCGCCGGAGTGGGGGTGGGGGTGTTGGGGGAGGCGGGGCGTGCGCGCGTTCTGATTGGCCGACCGGGGAGTGACGTCACGTGTCGGCCGCCGAGCATCCGGGCTCCCGGCAGCGGCGCTGCGGCGGCTCGCGGGAGACGCTGCGCGCGGGGCTAGCGGGCGGCGGAGCGGACGGCGACGGGGCGCTCTCGGGCTGCCGGCGGGGCCGAGCGCCGCGCGTCCCGAGCATGGCAGGCTCCCTGCCTCCCTGCGTGGTGGACTGTGGCACCGGGTAAGAGCAGCTCGGCGCCCACCCCCGCTCCTCCGCGGCCCCGCTCCCGGCCCCTGGCGTCCACCTCGCCTGGAGGTCGAGCTGCGTCCGTCGCCCCGGGCTTGAGCCCCGCGATCACCTGGGCAGGTGGGGCGCCGGCCGCCGCTTCCCTCCAAGCCCTAAACATGTGTTGATGACTTTGTGCTTTTAGGTATACCAAGCTTGGCTACGCAGGCAACACTGAGCCCCAGTTCATTATTCCTTCATGTAAGTAAAGCTCTATCCTTGGGTTTATAAAGATAGAAATCTGTGTGTGTGTGTTTTTTTTAAGGTATTGCCATCAGAGAGTCAGCAAAGGTAGTTGACCAAGCTCAAAGGAGAGTGTTGAGGGGAGTTGATGACCTTGACTTTTTCATAGGAGATGAAGCCATCGATAAACCTACATATGCTACAAAGGTAAATTTCCGACAGGTGTTTGCTTCTCTAAGAGGCTTGACAACTCTGGTGTCTCTTCCTCCAGTGGCCGATACGACATGGAATCATTGAAGACTGGGATCTTATGGAAAGGTTCATGGAGCAAGTGGTTTTTAAATATCTTCGAGCTGAACCTGAGGACCATTATTTTTTAATGGTGAGTAACTGGAACTAAGAGGAATATATTCCAAACACTAAATATAGTGAATGTTTTCTTACAGACAGAACCTCCACTCAATACACCAGAAAACAGAGAGTATCTTGCAGAAATTATGTTTGAATCATTTAACGTACCAGGACTCTACATTGCAGTTCAGGTAAAACCAGTTACGTTTGTGATTCCTAAAGCATGTGCGAGCGGTTTTCATGTCTTTTCTCCAGGCAGTGCTGGCCTTGGCGGCATCTTGGACATCTCGACAAGTGGGTGAACGTACGTTAACGGGGATAGTCATTGACAGCGGAGATGGAGTCACCCATGTTATCCCAGTGGTAAGCAGAATAGTTAATATATAAGTCTCTGTACACAGCTGTTCTGCCTCCTCTTCTTCCCTAGGCAGAAGGTTATGTAATTGGAAGCTGCATCAAACACATCCCGATTGCAGGTAGAGATATTACGTATTTCATTCAACAGCTGCTAAGGGAGAGGGAGGTGGGAATCCCTCCTGAGCAGTCACTGGAGACCGCAAAAGCCATTAAGGTAAAAACAGATGGGAAACCGGCCGGTTTGGGATGCCTGGCAACATCTTTGTGTGTGTATGCAGGAGAAATACTGTTACATTTGCCCCGATATAGTCAAGGAATTTGCCAAGTATGATGTGGATCCCCGGAAGTGGATCAAACAGTACACGGGTATCAATGCGATCAACCAGAAGAAGTTTGTTATAGACGTTGGTTACGAAAGATTCCTGGGACCTGAAATATTCTTTCACCCGGAGGTGAGATGTTTCCTTTTTTGTGTGCTCAAGTGTAATGTTTCTTTTATATTGATACACAATTCAGTTTGCCAACCCAGACTTTATGGAGTCCATCTCAGATGTTGTTGATGAAGTAATACAGAACTGCCCCATCGATGTGCGGCGCCCGCTGTATAAGGTATGAGCTGCCTGGGTAAGGTACTTTGATTTACCCAGGGCTCCCTCTGCTTTGTGTCTTGTAGAATGTCGTACTCTCAGGAGGCTCCACCATGTTCAGGGATTTCGGACGCCGACTGCAGAGGGATTTGAAGAGAGTGGTGGATGCTAGGCTGAGGCTCAGCGAGGAGCTCAGCGGCGGGAGGATCAAGGTAGGAGCCAGAGGCCTCCACGCAGTGCCTGGGTGGGGTAAGTGAGAGCTGCTTTCTCTTCCAGCCGAAGCCTGTGGAGGTCCAGGTGGTCACGCATCACATGCAGCGCTACGCCGTGTGGTTCGGAGGCTCCATGCTGGCCTCGACTGTAAGTCCCTCTCTCGAGGGCTCTGTGTCTCCGTGTCTTTCTGTCTGCCTGTTGCCTCTCGTAGCCCGAGTTCTTTCAGGTCTGCCACACCAAGAAGGACTATGAAGAGTACGGGCCCAGCATCTGCCGCCACAACCCCGTCTTTGGAGTCATGTCCTAGTGTCTGCCTGAACGCGTCGTTCGATGGTGTCACGTTGGGGAACAAGTGTCCTTCAGAACCCAGAGAAGGCCGCCGTTCTGTAAATAGCGACGTCGGTGTTGCTGCCCAGCAGCGTGCTTGCATTGCCGGTGCATGAGGCGCGGCGCGGGCCCTTCAGTAAAAGCCATTTATCCGTGTGCCGACCGCTGTCTGCCAGCCTCCTCCTTCTCCCGCCCTCCTCACCCTCGCTCTCCCTCCTCCTCCTCCTCCGAGCTGCTAGCTGACAAATACAATTCTGAAGGAATCCAAATGTGACTTTGAAAATTGTTAGAGAAAACAACATTAGAAAATGGCGCAAAATCGTTAGGTCCCAGGAGAGAATGTGGGGGCGCAAACCCTTTTCCTCCCAGCCTATTTTTGTAAATAAAATGTTTAAACTTGAAATACAAATCGATGTTTATATTTCCTATCATTTTGTATTTTATGGTATTTGGTACAACTGGCTGATACTAAGCACGAATAGATATTGATGTTATGGAGTGCTGTAATCCAAAGTTTTTAATTGTGAGGCATGTTCTGATATGTTTATAGGCAAACAAATAAAACAGCAAACTTTTTTGCCACATGTTTGCTAGAAAATGATTATACTTTATTGGAGTGACATGAAGTTTGAACACTAAACAGTAATGTATGAGAATTACTACAGATACATGTATCTTTTAGTTTTTTTTGTTTGAACTTTCTGGAGCTGTTTTATAGAAGATGATGGTTTGTTGTCGGTGAGTGTTGGATGAAATACTTCCTTGCACCATTGTAATAAAAGCTGTTAGAATATTTGTAAATATCTTTCTGCTGTAGTGTGGTGGTCTGTTGGTTTT